CTTCCTCTGGTTTGTGTGGAATGGTGCTGAGCCCCCAGGGCGACTTTGGTGGAATCTGGTGTTGAAATCAGAGTCCCACCGCCGGGCGCGGTGGCTCACGCCTGTAATCCCAGCACTTTGGGAGGCCGAGGCAGGCGGATCATGAGGTGAGGAGATCGAGACCATCCTGGCTAACACGGTGAAACCCCGTCTCTACTGAAAATACAAAAAATTAGCCGGGCGTGGTGGCAGGCGCCTGTGGTCCCAGCTACTCCGGAGGCGGAGGCAGGAGACTGGTGTGAACCCGGGAGGCAGAGCTTGCAGTGAGCCGAGATCGTGCCACTGCACTCCAGCCTAGGCGACACAGTGAGACTCCGTCTCAAAAAAAAAAAAAAAAAAAAGAATAAGCAAATCATGCAAATCATCCTGTTCTAAACTCTGAACCGCTGCTTCCAAGACCGTCCCTGCCCTTGCCCTGGCCGCCTCTCTCCTTGTTAACTGGGCTCCATTCATTCTTTCCATTTCTCTAACACGTGCCAGGTGGTCTCATCTCCTGGCCTTTGCCCTTGCTGTTCCCTGTCATCATTCAGGTCTCACTTGTCATTTCCTGACCATGGTACTTATAAAAGCAGTGCCGTCTGCCCCATCCATGTCACCTCGTTCATCTCCTTCACCTCCGAAATGATCTCGCTTTTGGGTTTACGGCCGGTCTCTTCACCTGGAGCATCAGCCGGGAAGGTCAGGGTCGCCCTGGCTCGGGCCTGTTCACATTGGGGTCAAAGGCACACATTGGGGGCTCAACCAAGGCGAGCTGCGTTCGCGGGGCCGGGTCTTTCCGCACAGGCGGAGGGCGGTGGCGGGCGCGGAGGCGTCGCGCGAGCCAGGGGGCAGCCACGGGCCGGGGGTACCTAGCGCCACCCGCTTCGCTTGCATCAGCTGCGCGCCCCATCCCGAGGAATGGTAGAGGCAGCCCCGCCCCCGGCCCGCCCCCGCCTTTCCATTGGCTGCCGCGCGGGGCGGGGAGCGGGGTCGGCTCAGTGGCCCTGAGACCCTAGCTCTGCTCTCGGTCCGCTCGCTGTCCGCTAGCCCGCTGCGATGTTGCGCGCTGCCGCCCGCTTCGGGCCCCGCCTGGGCCGCCGCCTCTTGTCAGCCGCCGCCACCCAGGCCGTGCCTGCCCCCAACCAGCAGCCCGAGGTCTTCTGCAACCAGGTGAGCCCACCGGCCGGGCTCGCGCTTTGTTTGGTCCTGAGAACTTCTTTCCTTCTCATTGTAGATTTTCATAAACAATGAATGGCACGATGCCGTCAGCAGGAAAACATTCCCCACCGTCAATCCGTCCACTGGAGAGGTCATCTGTCAGGTAGCTGAAGGGGACAAGGTGAGAACTGGTGACTTACCTTGGGGGAGGGACAGGAAGGCTTGAGTTTTCCTGTGTTTTCTAGGAAGATGTGGACAAGGCAGTGAAGGCCGCCCGGGCCGCCTTCCAGCTGGGCTCACCTTGGCGCCGCATGGACGCATCACACAGGGGCCGGCTGCTGAACCGCCTGGCCGATCTGATCGAGCGGGACCGGACCTACCTGGCGGTGAGTCCTCAGCCCTTCTCCCCCTCAGATCCCCATGTCTCTGCTGACCTTGTTTTCTTCTCAGGCCTTGGAGACCCTGGACAATGGCAAGCCCTATGTCATCTCCTACCTGGTGGATTTGGACATGGTCCTCAAATGTCTCCGGTATGGGCTCAGCTTTCCTGTTCTTTGTTCTGTGATTCGAGCTTGAACGTTTCTTTGTTTAAAGGTATTATGCCGGCTGGGCTGATAAGTACCACGGGAAAACCATCCCCATTGACGGAGACTTCTTCAGCTACACACGCCATGAACCTGTGGGGGTGTGCGGGCAGATCATTCCGGTGAGTCCAGCCTCCCTGGAGTTTCTTCAGGGTGGATTTCGAGGGCTGCTGTTGTTTGTTGCAGTGGAATTTCCCGCTCCTGATGCAAGCATGGAAGCTGGGCCCAGCCTTGGCAACTGGAAACGTGGTTGTGATGAAGGTAGCTGAGCAGACACCCCTCACCGCCCTCTATGTGGCCAACCTGATCAAGGAGGTGCGTGGCTTATCCTGGTCTTAACCTCTAAAACTCCCAATGTCCCCTGGCTGTTTGCTCACAGGCTGGCTTTCCCCCTGGTGTGGTCAACATTGTGCCTGGATTTGGCCCCACGGCTGGGGCCGCCATTGCCTCCCATGAGGATGTGGACAAAGTGGCATTCACAGGCTCCACTGAGGTAAGGTGACCCTGGCCTCAAGCTTGCAGCCTGAGAGCTTGTTCCTGTCTTTCTGTCCCCACAGATTGGCCGCGTAATCCAGGTTGCTGCTGGGAGCAGCAACCTCAAGAGAGTGACCTTGGAGCTGGGGGGGAAGAGCCCCAACATCATCATGTCAGATGCCGATAGTGAGTTTCCAGCTGGAGAAGGCCTGGCCTTGTCACCTTTCTGTCTCCTGCCCACTTCCCGCAGTGGATTGGGCCGTGGAACAGGCCCACTTCGCCCTGTTCTTCAACCAGGGCCAGTGCTGCTGTGCCGGCTCCCGGACCTTCGTGCAGGAGGACATCTATGATGAGTTTGTGGAGCGGAGCGTTGCCCGGGCCAAGTCTCGGGTGGTCGGGAACCCCTTTGATAGCAAGACCGAGCAGGGGCCGCAGGTGAGCCAGGCAGTGCCGCAGGGTCTGGGTGTGTCTCCATAACTCTGGGTTCCTTCTCCCACAGGTGGATGAAACTCAGTTTAAGAAGATCCTCGGCTACATCAACACGGGGAAGCAAGAGGGGGCGAAGCTGCTGTGTGGTGGGGGCATTGCTGCTGACCGTGGTTACTTCATCCAGCCCACTGTGTTTGGAGATGTGCAGGATGGCATGACCATCGCCAAGGAGGAGGTGAGCACTTGGGGCCAGTGCTCTGGAAACATCCGAACCCTCCTACGCTGCTCTCTCACTCCAGATCTTCGGGCCAGTGATGCAGATCCTGAAGTTCAAGACCATAGAGGAGGTTGTTGGGAGAGCCAACAATTCCACGTACGGGCTGGCCGCAGCTGTCTTCACAAAGGATTTGGACAAGGCCAATTACCTGTCCCAGGCCCTCCAGGCGGGCACTGTGTGGTAAGAGCCTCCCAGCAGCCCCTCACAACCCAAGTGATTTCTGCAATCTCGTTTCAAATTACAGGGTCAACTGCTATGATGTGTTTGGAGCCCAGTCACCCTTTGGTGGCTACAAGATGTCGGGGAGTGGCCGGGAGTTGGGCGAGTACGGGCTGCAGGCATACACTGAAGTGAAAACTGTGAGTGTGGGACCTGCTGGGGGCTCAGGGCCAAGATCTAACGGCTTCTCTGTCCCCCTTACAGGTCACAGTCAAAGTGCCTCAGAAGAACTCATAAGAATCATGCAAGCTTCCTCCCTCAGCCATTGATGGAAAGTTCAGCAAGATCAGCAACAAAACCAAGAAAAATGATCCTTGCGTGCTGAATATCTGAAAAGAGAAATTTTTCCTACAAAATCTCTTGGGTCAAGAAAGTTCTAGAATTTGAATTGATAAACATGGTGGGTTGGCTGAGGGTAAGAGTATATGAGGAACCTTTTAAACGACAACAATACTGCTAGCTTTCAGGATGATTTTTAAAAAATAGATTCAAATGTGTTATCCTCTCTCTGAAACGCTTCCTATAACTCGAGTTTATAGGGGAAGAAAAAGCTATTGTTTACAATTATATCACCATTAAGGCAACTGCTACACCCTGCTTTGTATTCTGGGCTAAGATTCATTAAAAACTAGCTGCTCTTAACTTACTGGGTAACTCTTTGTCCATCTCAATAACCAAAGGAAGGTGGGCATGGTGGCTCACGCCTGTAATCCCAGCACTTTGGGAAGCCGAGGCGGGTGGATCACTCGAGGTCAGGAGTTTGAGACCAGCCTGGCCAACGTAGTGAAACCCTGTCTCTCACTAAAAATACACAAATTAGGCAGTCATGGTGGCTGGCACCTGTAATCCCAGCTACTTGGGAGGCTGAGGCAGGAAAATTGGTTGAACCTGGGAGGTGGAGGTTGCAGTGAGTGGAGATCATGCCACTGCACTCCAGCCTGGGAGTCAGAGCGAGACTCCATCTCAAAAAAAGTAAATAAATGAAATAGCCTAAGGAAATGCTGGCAGGCAGTAATGATATGGCACACTGGATATGATTTCTGCCCCTCCTCTGCTGTGGGTAAACAGCTTCTGTTTCATGCATTTACTTTTTTATTTTAATTACACCAATAAGAATGTGCTTGAATGTTTCATGCATTTAATTTGTTTCATGCATTTAACTTCTGGCCTGTTTACCTGTAGCAGGCTCTGAGATGTGCTCTAGAGACAGAACCTAAACATGATGCCCAAGAGAGGGGAGAGATACTGAATGTCCAATGTTCTCAAATTTTTTTTTTTTTTTTTTTTGAGACAGGGTCTTGCTCTGCCATCCAGGCTGGAGTGCAGTGGCACGATCATAGCTCACTGCTGCCTCGACCTCCTGGGCTCAAATGATCCTCCTGCTTCAGCTTCCTGGGCTAATGTTTGTATTTTTTGTGGAGATGGGACTTTGTTATGTTGCCCAGGCTGTTTTCAAACTCCTGGACTCAAGTGATCCTCCCGCCTTAGCCTCCTAAGGTGCTGGGATTACAGGTGTGAGCCACTGTGCCCAATTCAGTTCTCAGTAAAAACTTGATCAGGCCAAATGAAAGTGACATGGGCCAATTTCATAATAGATTGATTTGGAAACCAGATGTCAATTTACTTACTTTAAGTGAGATCTGTATCTTCAGTAACCAGACCTCTTGAGTCTCCCACCCAGAACACTATCTTCCTCTAGTCAAGATACCTGGCAAAGGCCGGGCACAGTGGCTCACGCCTATAATTCCAGCACTTTGGGAGGCCAAGGTGGGTGGGTCACCTGAGGTTGGGAGTTCGAGACCAGCCTGACCAACAGGGAGAAACCCCATCTCTACTGAAAATACAAAAAAAAAAAAAAAAACTAGCCGGGCATGGTGGCTCATGCCTGTAATCCCAGCTACTCAGGAGGCTGAGGCAGGAGAATTGCTTGAACCTGGGAGGCAGAGGTTGCAGTGAGCCAAGATTGCTCCATTGTACTCCAGCCTGGGCAACAAGAGAGAAACTCCGTCTCAAAATATAAATAAATAAGAAAAAGAAGAAATGGAAGCTGGGTTCAAGAGGGCAATCAGCAGTCTCTACCATCATGTGAAACACCACTCTGTGATTTGAGTCTTGACAATGTATTTTCTTTTTTTTTTTCTTCTTTTTTTTTTGAGACTGAGTCTCGGTCTGTCGCCCAGGCTGGAGTGCAGTGACGTGATCTTGGCTCACTGCAACCTCTGCCTCCTGGGTTGGAGCAATTCTCCTGCCTCAGCCTCCTGAGTAGCTGGGATTACAGGTGTGCGCCACCATGCCTGGCTAATTTTTGTATTTTTAGTAGAGACGGGGTTTTGCCATGTTGGCCAGGCTGGTGTTGAAGGCCTGACCTCAGGTAATCCACCCACCTCTGCCTCCCAGAGTACTGGGATTACAAGTGTGAGCCACCGTGCCCGGCCAACTGTAGGGACCAGCCCCACAGGGTCGGTGGGTTTTTCTCCCCATGTGCGGAGACGAGAGATTGTAGAAATAAAGACACAAGACAAAGAGGTAAAAGAAAAGACAGCTGGGCTTGGGGGACCACTACCACCAAGAGGCGGAGACCGGTAGAGGCCCCGAATGTCTGGCTGCACTGTTATTTATTGGATACAAAGCAAAAGGGGCAGGGTAAAGAGTGTGAGTCATCTCCAATGACAGGTAAGGTCACGTGGGTCACGTGTCCACTGGACAGGGGGCCCTTCCCTGCCTGGCAGCCAAGGCAGAGATAGACAGGGAGAGAGAGAGACAGCTTACGCCATTATTTCTGCGTATCAGAGACTTTTAGTACTTTCACTAATTTTGCTACTGTTATCTAAAAGGCAGAGCCAGGTGTACAGGATGGAACATGAAGGCAGACTAGGAGCGTGACCACTGAAGCACAGCACCACAGGGAGACGGTTAGGCCTCCGGATAACTAATGATTAATGATATTCATATATAATCATGTCTGTGATCTAGATCTAGTATAACTCTTGTTGTTTTATATATTTTATTATACTGGAACAGCTCGTGCCCTCGGTCTCTTGCCTCAGCACCTGGATGGCTTGCCGCCCACAGCCAACAATGTGTTTTCAATATGCTCCCCAAACTACAGCAAACTCCTCTTAACTCGGGATTTAGGGTGATGCCCTACTTATGCCTAACTTTATCACCAGCTTAACCCTCATCTCATTATATAGGATGATATTACTTCTAGGAAGATTTTCTATGTATGGAGGGTGCATCATTTAAGAGTATTTTAGGCCAGGCACTGTGGCTCATGCCTGTAATCCCAGCATTTTGGGAAGCTGAGGTGGGTGATTTGCTTCAGCCCACGAGTTCAAGATCAGCCTGGCCAATATGGTGAAACCCCATCTCTACAAAAAAATACAAAAATTAGCTGAGCGTGGTGATGTGTGCCTGTGGTCCCAGTTACTCTGGAGGCTGATGTGGGAGGATCACTTGAGCCCAGGAGGTCAAGGCTGCAGTGAGCTGTGATTGCACCACTTCACTCCAGCCCAGAGTGAGACCCCATCTCTGAAAAAAACACAAAAAACAAGAAAAGAATACTGCAAAGAACCTTGGTAGGGGTGAATTGGAAAAAGTAGAGAAATGTAATATTTCTTTCCTGCTGTACTCACTGTAACTGTGAGAGGATCGGCTCTTTTAACCAACAGATAAGAAAGGAAATATTAGCTATGAAGAAATGTCTATCAAGTTGATTTTGACAACCTAGACACATTAATCTCCTTGCACTTTTAGTGACAGGAACCCATTAGAACCTTAAGCAGCTGTCTGAAGTAAAAACAAAGCTCTCAGGTGATGAACCACCTAATCTCCCTGGGTATTCGGATGTGGGTCAGTCACAGGAGTATTAGGTGTAAAGCCGCTGCTTCTGGGTAGAGCCTCCACTTGTGGCTGCACAGAGGGCACAGAGAGCTTTTCCTTCAGCCCGGAGAAGCTTCCTAAGTGTGGGCGCCACCTTGTGGGACATACATTGAACTACGACGCTATTTCTCCAAGAATTAACAGGACAGCCCCTCCCACCGGTGTCCTTCCAACGATGTTGCATACAATTTGGCTGTACATTTGGCAGGCAGTGTAATGAGGGAATCAAAGACCAGGATCACATACTGGAAAGAATTGAAAACAGAGACTCCCAACAAAAACTTGTACACGGACGTTCACAGCAGCACTATTCACGACAGCTCAGAGATGGAATCAACCCAAATATCAGTCAATAGATGAATGGACAGACAAAATGTGACATATCCATGCAGTGGAATATTATTTAGCCATAAAAAGGAAGGAAGTGCTGATGCATGTTGCGATGTGGATGAACCTTGAAAACATGATGCTGAGTGAAAGAAGCCAGACACAAAAGGAGAAGGACTGTATGATTTCACTTATAGGAAATATCCAGAACAGGCAAATCTATATAGAGAGAAGGTCGATTGCTGGGGGCCCTGGGAAGGGACCAAGGGGGAGTGACTTCTAATGGTGGGGTGCCCTTTTGGGGTGATGAAAATGTTTTGGAACCAGATACAGGTGGTGGTTGTACAACATTGTGAATTTACTAAATGCAACCAAATTGCTCACTTAAAAACAACAAATTCAGGCCAGGTGCAGTGGCTCACACCCGTAATCCCAGCACTTTGGGAGGCCGAGGTGGGCGGATCACATGAGGTCAAGAGTTCGAGACTAGCCTGGCCAACATGGTGAAATCCCATCTCGGCCGGGCGCGGTGGCTCACGCCTGTAATCCCAGCACTTTGGGAGGCTGAGGCGGGTGGATCACGAGGTCAGGAGATCGAGACCATCCTGGCTAACACGGTGAAACCCCGTCTCTACTAAAAATACAAAAAATTAGCCAGGCGTGGTGGTGGGCGCCTGTAGTCCCAGCTGATCGGGAGGCTAAGGCAGGAGAATGGTGTGAACCCAGGAGGCGGAGCTTGCAGTGAGCCGAGATCGCGCCACTGCACTCTATCCTGGGTGACAGAGTGAGACTCTGTCTCCAAAAAAAAAAAAAGAAACCCCATCTCTACCCAAAATACAAAAATTAGCTGGGCATGGTGGCTGGCACCTGTAATCCCAGCTACTCAGGAGGCTGAGGCAGGAGAATTGGTTGAACCTGGGAGGCAGAGGTTGCAGTGAGCTAAGATCGCACCACTGCACTCCAGCCTGGGTGACAGAACGAGACTGTCTCAAAAAAAAAAAAAAAAAAAAGTGGCCAGGTGGTGCCATGGCTCATGCCTGTAATCTCAGCATTTTGGGATACTGAGGCGGGTGGATTACCTGAGGCCAGGAGTTCGAGATCAGCCTGGCCAACATGATGAAAACCCATCTCTGCTAAAAATACAAAAAATTGGCTGGGCTTGGTAGCATGTGCCCAGCTACTTGGGAGGCTGAGACAGGAGAATCGCTTGAACCTGGGAGGCAGAGGTTGCGGTTAGCCAAGATTGTGCCACTGCACTCCATGGGTGACACAGAGAGACTCTGTCTCAAAAAAAAAAAAAAAAAAGTAAATGCTATGTTATGTGAATTTCACCTCAACTGAAAAAAACAGGGTCCCAGAGCTGGTCAGGGGAACTTGGACAAACCACACAACTTCTGAGCTTCCATTTCCTCACAATCTCTGCAGTCACTTCCAACTCTCATTTGGCTTATTCTGTGAAGGATAAAACAGAGCTGACATTTGTTCATTTGTATTGATTTTATTTACATTTTTCAAAAGGAAATAGATGCAGATGGTATAGAAAGTTTCAGTGAAATGTAAATCTGATGCCCAATCCTGTGGCCCCAAGAAGTATTAACTGTGCACCCACTACATGCCAGGAACTGTACTTGGAGCCTTCTCAAGAGCTTCTTAACAATATTTTCATTTTTTATATTTTTTAATGACAGGGTCTAACTCCGTCGTCCAGGCTGGAGTGCAGTGGTGCGATCATAGCTCACTGCAGCCTCTACCTCCTAGGCTCAGGTGATTCTTCTGCCTCAGCCTCCCAAATAGCTGGTACTACAAGCATGTGCCACCACAGTCAGCTAATTATTTTTGGAGAGTCAGGGTTTCACTATGTAGCTCAGGCTGGTCTTCAGCTCCTGGCTTGAAGTGATCCTCCTGCCTTGGCACATAGAAGGGGTTACAATATACATATATTAGAGTGAGAGCATAGATGTGATGCCTGGCGATATGGCTTACTTATGAGACAGCACCTGACCTACAGCCATCTATGACTCCTACTGTATCTTCCATGCCAGGAGTAAGGGTGAGGATACCTGGCAATAATAAAAATAATAACCTGAGAGTCTAATGGCTTATTTTTTGTAGAGATGGGGTCTCACTGTGTTGTTTAGGCTGGTCTTGAACTTCTGGGCTCAAGTGATCCTCCCACCTCAGCCTCCTGAGTAGCTGGGATTATAGGCGTGCACTACCATGCATATATATATATATTTTTTTTTTTTTTTGAGAGAGAGAGAGAGAGATGGAGTCTTGCTATGTTGCTCAGGCTGGTCTCGAACTCCTGGCCTCAAGTCATCCTGCTGGCTTGGCCTCTCAAGTGCTAGGATTACAGGCATGAGACACTGGGCACAGCCCTAATAGCTTATTTTTAAAGCTATATCAAAATGTCATGCACCTGAACATTTGAAGTAACCTCTCTGATAGTACGGATATTTATCCCCTCAAAATCTCATGTTAAAATGTAATCTTCAGTGTTGGAGGTGGGGCAAGGTGTGAGGTGTTAGGATCATGGGGGTGGATCCCTCATGAATGGCTTGGTGTCCTCCCCCATGGTAATGAGTTCACTCAAGAGCTGGTTGTTTAAAAGGTGACGTGGACCTAATCCCTGTTGGACTGAACAAAAGGGGACGAACACAGCAATAAAGATAAAGACCAAAGAGTATATTTGGAAGAAGGGGTCAGGGGGCTCCTTGCTTCTAGTGAAAAAGGGCCCTGAGCTTTAGTGCCCTTTGTATTTATTGGGTAAAGGAGATAGGGAGAAGGGGGGGTGGTTGTCGGTCAGCAGCTTGATTCACAGCAGGCTCACAAGATTGCATTCTTTGAACAGTAGGCTCTAGATGTCTCAGTAGATAACCTCAAAGAGCATGGCGCCAGGGAGTGATTGCCCTCAGCGAACCTTCTGGCGGCTGAAGCAGAAGTGAGTTTGCCCACATTCTGCATTTATGATAAACAGTTTGCTGTTTGATCATATAGCCTCAGTGGAATGCTGAGTTGGTCACAACCCATGGGCATTCAGCTCTCTACATTTCCCCCTTTCTGTTTATGAATTAATTGAAAGAATGTAAGGCCAGGCTGGGCAGCTCTCATTTTCTGATTGGCAGTCCATCCAATTTTACAGACTATGAACAGAAGACAGAGACAAAACAACATTATTCCAAGGACTACATATAAGATGTTAATGTGGTGCTTTAGACAGGTCCAAGGGTTGAGGCTCTCCAGGCCTTGCTGGAATTTGGTCTAGTCTTCTAAAGAAGGCTGAAACTCTTGAGTTTGTTTATTTAAATCAAGAATTTTGTTTTGTAATTCACCGATATCAAAGGTGATGTTGGATGTGCAAGCTCCCTGCAAATGGGCTTTCACAAGGTCCCATGGATACTCACTTTGGTTATATTCTAAGTTGGTTACACAAATATGAGTGTGATTAAAATGATGGTGCAATTGCTGTTGCAATTGCAAGCTTTGTACTTGTTCTCCTAACTGTAGAGCCGTGGATTTCAACAATGCCACTTCAGTTTGTAACTCAGTGTTAATTTTATTCTGAAGTGGCCATGCTTGGTTGGCTATACGCATCCAGTTTTCCATGTACTGAGTTGTTTGAATAGAACTATGCAAAGCTACAGAGGACATCACAACGGAAGTTATTAATGTGACCAAGGAAACAATAGCAAAAATTATCATGCCTAAGGCTCTATGGGCACAATGAGTAAGTTGAGTTAGAAGATGTTTCATGAAGTGCAAAGCAGGTGTGGTAGCCCAAGGCTGGGACAGATTAACAGGAATCCATAGCCCAGGGATGCGACCCAAAATTATCAAAGTAGAGACATTATGTGTTTGCAATGTGCTATGATTAATGCAGTGACATAACTGGCAAGATTTACAGGTCAATTGGATATTGTTTACCTGGAGCTGGTCCTTCTTAGTTGCCAAAAAAGACATAAGGATTAAAAAGACAAACCATAAATTGAGTGGTGATATTCTTTACAAATGTAACAT